GCTGACATCATGCCGATGGTCCTGATAGACCCATGTCCAGTCCTCATGACACCTTGGGGACGGAGAGTGCGGTCAATGCACAGGGGTCAGCCAGTCCATACCCCCGTGGCCACCCATGCCCAGCCTCAAGCCACCTCCTGCTCTCCCCCAGTGAGACCCCAGGTTCAGTGTAGATCCCACTGCATGAAAACTGGAGGATCCAGTCGTTAAGGGGCATTTGTGGTGCTCCCTGAGTAGGTGGTCTCCATGGCCTGGGGTTGGGGTCTACCAGGCCCACTCCCAGCCCACTGTTTACCTCGTGGGCCTCAGCTTCCTCCTCTGCAGAATGGGACGCTGACCCTGCCCAGCTTAGTTCCCTCTAAGAACACCTGACCCCTGAGTGCCCACATGGGCAGGGTCTGGGTGGCCTGCGGGGTTAGGACCCAGCTATAGGACCCCTACCCCCACCCCTTACCCGTCCCAGCACTGGGCCAAGCAGGAAGGCAGAACTCCCCAACCCCAACCAGTCAATGCGGGAGCCTTCTCAGCTGGACCCAGGGCCACACCTCTGCCCACCGGCTCACACCTGGGCCATGCAAGGCGGGGTGGATGCACCTGCCTGGCCCTTGAGCGCGTGGGGGAGCCACCGTTGCCCACTTGGGAGGCTCAGTTCTGAGGTCGGGATTCCAGGCACTCCCTTCTCCCCCATTCCGAAACCTCCTGACTGGAAGAACTCTCTCGGCACAGCCTTTTCTTTCAGGGTCCCAAAGTGCCTGTGAGCAGGCAGCTCCTGATCTCCTCTGTGACACCCACAGACTCAAAGACACCCATATGCTCACTCATGCAGACAGGCGCTCTCGCCTGTGGCTCTGAGGCTGAGCCGGCTTTGCCTTGGTGAAGGACAAGGCCCTGGCGACCCAGATTCTCTCGTGGGTGGCTGGGGACAGAAGGGCGGTGGCGCGCTGGGCTGGCTGGAGGGCTCAGGCTCCGGCGCGAGTCCTGCAAGGATGCTGCCTCCAAGTGTGCTTGTGGGTGGCGGATCCCAGGGCCTGCCGGGAGAGTGTCCACTCCTCAGGAGGCCTGGCTGCTCAGCGGCGCCCCTCTGTGGCGAGACTCGCCCAGGCCCATGTCCGGCCCATCTCGCCCCAGCCAGGCTCCCCTGGGCAGCCTCAGGACAGAGAACCCTGAATTCAGAGGGAGGCTGGAGGTGTGGGGCCTCTAGGCACTTGCAGGGTGGAGCTACCCCACACCCAGGGCTCACCCTCAGACCTACCCAGGCGTCTCCAGCCTCACGCTCCCAGAGGTAAGGAAGGGGCTTCAGGAAGGTGGGGGCTACTGTGGCGGACGCGATTTGCTTCCTCATATAGGGTTCCGGAGGCGGCGAAAAGTCCAGCGGGTCTCCGAAGCCGGTAGACGGAGCCATGAAGAAGACGTCGGGCTTCAGGAGGGGGAAGGGCGGGCTGCCCTGGGGCTCGGTCAGCAGCCCCGGGAAGGTGGGCGCGGGCGCCGGGAGTGAGAGTGCGGACCACGCCTCCTCCCAGCCCAGGCGCCACGACCCGGACAAGGGGTTCGACAGGCTCCGCAGAGCTGCCGGCCGACACCGGACAGAGACGATGCGGCGGATCCTTTCTCTGCCGAAGAGTGGCGTGGATGACAGAGACGAGAAGAACAGGTAATAGGAACTGGAGCCCGGCAGGGGAGGGACACTCATTTTTCTTGTATGTTTTTATCTTTAGGCTGTCCAACGAACAGAGTTCTGGTGACTCATGGCTTTCAATAGATGATGAACTCTTTGATTCTGGTACCAAGGTAAAGTGCTCTTTTGTGAAATAAATTTTCTTCTGAAACTCATTATTCATTATAATTTCAACAGACTACCTTTGAGAATGTTCCACAGAAATATGATAGTCACTTAACTGGAGCTGATGATGGTCAAAGAGGAAAAATTACAATAAAGGAACAAGAAGGTAAGAACTGTATTTTATTTAAAAATTTGACAATCTCAGGTGATGCCGACCCTTCTTGTCCTAGGACCACACTCTCAGTAGCAAGGGTATAGCTGTGCCTTCAGAGAAATCTCGAAGAAGAGCCCTTGGATCACCACTCAAGACATAACAGGATCAAGGGAAAGCATGATTTTCCCTTTATTTCTGAGCGTGTCTCTGGCCAGAGGGGAAGGAGAAAGAGATGAAGAAACAGAAATCATCATTGGAAGATACTACTGCTAAATGAAGAGAAGAGAAGTCATGGGAATAGTCCATCAAAAGGCGGCAGAAAGGTCAGAATCAGGACAACAGATCTAGAGACTACTTTTGCAAAGGAAGAGGGATTGTGAGTGGAGGAGGAGGGAGGAAAGAAAGAAGTTGGCTAGTTAATTTTGGAGTTGATAATAGGGAAACTTGAGAGCTGTCACTTCTAGTGACTGCAATATATTGGCACTCAAACAGAAGATTAGGTGATTGCTGTTCCAGGAATTACTGGAAGGAGGGAGTGCTAGAATGGGGGTAAACCACAGGAACTAATTTCTTCTCTCTGTAACTATCAGACATCAAAGATGCATGTTTTGTTGATATTGTGTCCGGAATTGGTGGGTTCTTGGTCTCACTGACTTCAAGAATGAAGCCACGGACCCTCGCGGTGAGTGCTACAGCTCTTAAGGTGGCATGTCTGGAGTTTGTTCCTTCTGATGTTCGGATGTGTTCGGAGTTTCTTCCTTCTGGTGGGTTCGTGGTCTCGCTGGCTCAGGAGTGAAGCTGCAGACCTTCGCGGTGAGTGTTACAGCTCTTAAGGCAGCACATCTGGAGTTGTTCGTTCCTCTCGGTGGGCTTGTGGTCTCACTGGTTTCAGGAGTGAAGCTGCAGGTCTTCGTGGTGAGTGTTACAGCTCATAAAAACAGTGTGGACCCAAAGAGTGAGCAGTAGCAAGATTTATTGCAGAGAGTGAAAGAACAAAGCCTCCACAGTGTGGAAGGGGACCCGAGCGGATTGCCACTGCTGGCTGGGGCAGCCTGCTTTTATTCTCTTATCTGGCCCCACCCACATCCTGCTGATTGGTAGAGCTGAGTGGCCTGTTTTGACAGGGCGCTGATTGGTGCTTTTACAATCCCTGAGCTAGATACAAAGGTTCTCCACCTCCCCATCAGATTAGTTAGATAGAGAGTTTCAACACACAGGTTCTCCAAGGCCCCACCAGAGCAGCTAGATACAGAGTGTCGATTGGTGCATTCACAAACCTTGAGCTAAACACAGGGTGCTGATTGGTGTGTTTACAAACCTTGAGCTAGATACAGAGTGCCGACTGGTGTATTTACAATCCCTGAGCTAGACGTAAAGATTCTCCAAGGCCCCACCAGAGTAGCTAGATACAGAGTGTCGATTGGTGCACTCACAAACCCTGAGCTAGACACAGAGTGCTGATTGGTGTGTTTACAATCCCTTAGCTGGATATAAAGACTCTCCATGTCCCCACCAGACTCAAGAGCCCAACTGGCTTCACCCAGTGGATCCTGCACCAGGGCTGCAGGTGGAGCTGCCTGCCAGTCCCGCGCCATGCGCTGGCACTCCTCAGCCCTTGGGCGGTGGATGGGACTGGGCGCCGTGGAGCAGGGGGCAGCATTCGTCGGAGAGGCTCGGGCTGCACAGGAACCCATGGAGGCGGGGGAAGGCCCAGGCAGGGCGGGCTGCAGTCCAGAGGCCTGCCCCGTGGGAAGGCAGCTAAGGCCCTGCGAGAAATCGAGCGCAGCGCCAGTGGGCTGGCACTGCTGGGGGACCCAGTACACCCTCCACAGCCGCTGGCCCAGGTGCTAAGCCCCTCACTGCCTGGGGCCGGTAGGGCCCGCCCGCCGCTCTGAGTGCGGGGCCCGCCAAGCCCACGCCCACCCAGAACTCCAGCTGGCCCACAAGCGCCGCGCGCAGCCCCGGTTCCTGCTAGCGCATCTCCCTCCACACCTCCCTGCAAGCTGAGGGAGCCGGCTCTGGCCTTGGCCAGCCCAGAAGGGGGCTCCCACAGTGCAGCGGCGGGCCGAAGGGCTCCTCAAGTGCCGCCAAAGTGGGAACCCAGGCAGAGGAGGCGCCGAGAGCAAGCGAGGGCTGTGACGACTGCCAGCACGCTGTCACCTCTCAATATGAGTTAATCAACTGAGGTAAAGTTAAATGTAGGAGCTTTGGCTGCTTTATAATTGATTATATGTCCCTTTTGCCTTCCAGATTCTCTTCAGCAATATCATCACTTGAAGGTAATAACTTTTCTATATTTATCTTTAATTATTTATTAATCATTTTGTCTTAAAACCCTTTCAGCCTAAGGTTGAAATGAAAGAGTGTGTTTCGAACCAGGCAGTCGGAATGAAAGATGTACAAGCATGCACATCAGGTAAAAATTTTTGCAATACAAATTTAACTCTGGAAAGAAGCACATTAAAAATAGTTTAAATGCTAGCAGTCTTCGTATTCCTGTCTTTTTTTTTT